TCAGACCACACACACCCATCATTCCTTGGCCAGGGGATAGGGGGCACCCTGCCAGACAGCTCCCGCAAGACCTCTTACAACGAGGGAAGGTAATTTCCGGAAGGCCAGCCAAAGAACTGTTGTCAATAGACGAGGGAAGAAACACCGAGAGGGCAAGCACCGGCCTGGTGCTTGGAACACTAAAAGAGATGGCCCCAGGTTGTTTACTTACAATGTGAAACAGTGTAACCAAGTAGAAAAGAACGTTAGTTTCATTAGTCTGGCCACCAAGGAAACCTGTGTGGGGCAAGAGCTGGCGAGTGAGAAGTATATGTGGGCTGGTAAGGTGGGAGATTTATCTACAAGGTCCTTTTAAGGATTAGAATTGGTGAAATCTTGGGTTCTCTCACCTCAGGCCACCCATGGACACGTGACTGAAGCAGCAGCATCCACCAGGCTTCCCATTCTGGGGGGAGGATCAGGATGGAAAATGTCTAGAAGGCAGGGATTGTCCTGTTGGGGACTTTTCCCCAAGGTTGTTGCCTCAGAGAAAAGAAATATGGTCTCCCTGAATCCTTGAATTAACTCCTCTGGCCTCAAAAAAAAAAAAAAAAGAGAGAAGGCCGGGCGCTGTGGCTCATGCCTGCAATCCCAACACTTTGGGAGGCCAAGGTGGGCGGATCACCTGAGGTCAGGAGTTTGAGACCAGCCTGGCCAACATGGTGAAACCCTGTCTCTACTAAAAATACAAAAATTAGCTGGGTGTGGTGGCAGGCACCTGTCATCCCACCTATTCCAGAGGCTAAGGCAGGAGAATCTCTTGAACCTGGAAGGTGGAGGTTGCAGTGAGCCGAGATCACACCACTGCACTCCAGCCTGGGTGACAGGGCGAGACTCTGTCTCAGAAAAAGAAAAGAAAAATCAGAGACAAATGCTGGTCACGTGGCATGTCAGCTGTTGGCCCTCTCCGTGTGTTACTCGACACGTGCACGCACATCCCCGCCTCCGTCAAGGGCATTTAAACCCTCTTGTGGGTGCTCCCCGCAGCTGCCATCAGAGCCCTGCCCAAAGGGAGCTGGCCTTCCCACTTCGTGCTCCTGTGCTGGGGACCTGGGACACCAGCACCCTCCCCACCCCAGCCAGTGCTTTCCTCCTGGCCCATGGGGACGCTGGTGGCCAAGCTGCTCCTGCCCACCCTCAGCAGCCTGGCCTTCCTCCCCACTGTCAGCATCGCGGCCAAGAGGCGGTTCCACATGGAGGCCATGGTCTACCTCTTCACCCTGTTCTTCGTGGCGGTGAGTCTGGGGGCTGGGAGGAAGTCCCACACTGTGCTGTGACCACCTGTGGGTTTTCTGGCAGCTCCACCATGCCTGCAATGGACCCGGCTTGTCTGTGCTGTGCTTCATGCGTCACGACATCCTGGAGTATTTCAGTGTCTACGGGACAGCCCTGAGCATGTGGGTCTCGCTGATGGGTGAGTGGTCAACCCCTGCAGACAAGCCTTGCCACCTCCCCCTGTGTCTCCCTGGCCCCTCCAGCACTGGCCGACTTCGACGAACCCAAGAGGTCAACATTTGTGATGTTCGGCGTCCTGACCATTGCTGTGCGGATCTACCATGACCGATGGGGCTACGGGGTGTACTCGGGCCCCATCGGCACAGCCATCCTCATCATCGCGGCAAAGTGGGTGCGTACTGCGCGAGCCTCGATGAACGGGGAAAAAGCTTTGCTGTGGCCTCCTGTCCTCACAGCTACAGAAGATGAAGGAGAAGAAGGGCCTGTACCCAGACAAGAGCGTCTACACCCAGCAGATAGGCCCCGGCCTCTGCTTCGGGGCGCTGGCCCTGATGCTACGCTTCTTCTTTGAGGTACCAAGCCCAGCGGGGAGGTGTCCTGTGCCGAGGCCCCAGACTGACCGCTTGCCCCCCGCAGGACTGGGACTACACTTATGTCCACAGCTTCTACCACTGTGCCCTGGCTATGTCCTTTGTTCTGCTGCTGCCCAAGGTCAACAAGAAGGCTGGATCCCCGGGGACCCCGGCCAAGCTGGACTGCTCCACCCTGTGCTGTGCTTGTGTCTGATGCTGCGCCCAGCCCGGCTCTGAGCCCCTGCCCTCCCCAGCTCACACTTGGCCAGAGTCCCAGACAGTTTCTCCTCCTGCAG